TGCAGGGGCAATGAGACTGCAGATCGGTGAGGACGAAGGCCCCTGTGCACACACACTCTACCCCTGTCCCCAACCGTGTGCCCATCCCCTGCCTTCTTGCCCTTCCTTCTCTTCCAGACTCACTAGGGACCCATCTCTCCTTTCCTTGAGAACTTGCTCCAGGTTTTGCCAACTTTATAATACCCAGGAAGGCCCTTTCAATAGACTGCTGGACATCTGGGAGGAGTTGAAGCCAGTGGCACTTTGCTAGTGGGGACACTGGCACAGGTCTCTTTGAGAGTCTGATAAAAGTATAATCTATGCAGAAAAAGCAATGCCCCTCTGCCCACAAACACGGAATTCTGCATAAGATCTCAAGGGCCTTGAAGCCCACCTCCAAGCAAAGTGGGAGAGGGATGACAATGTTTGAGGTTGTGGTGGGTCTGGAGAGCCTGGCCCGAGGAGAGGCTGTGCCCTTTTTTTTTTTCTCCCTAGGGAGATTTTTGAAGAGGGGCTCTTCAGGTCAGGAGGAAGCCACAGCCCCCAACCCAGTCCCCACTTTGAGGCTTGAGGCAGGGGAGGGACAGCCTGGGAACCGGTCTGCCAACCAGTTTAACCGGGACTGGTTTCGACTCAGGGAGTTCAAAGGAAGCTGGGGTGCACCCCGTCCTACCCAGCCTGCCAATGGAAGCAGCAGCCCTTAACTCTTTCCTGGTTGTGCCCTGGGCAACATCCAGGTGGTGGTCCATGCTGGAGAGGGGTCTGCGCCTCCTCAGAAGATGAAATGGGTGGGGTGACCCTGGCTATAGCTGGGAAGTGCAACCAGACACCCAAGAGTGGGGAAACTGAGCGAGAGCCTCCTGTGCTCCCTGACCCCAGATCTCCCTTGGGATTCCCTCCTCCTGCGTGGCGGTCCCTGGAGAACCCTGGCTTCTGGGTGGATGCAGGGGCGCTGGGATTGGATTTCTGGCATGATGAATATTCATCAGCTTGAGCCGGCCTCTGCTTCTGTTTACTTAGCCGGGAGGGGCTGGGTTTCAGGTTCACCTTGACTCCAGGAGCTGCAGCAGAGCAGGTAACAGCTCTTGCACCTGTTTCTCTTGCACCTGACGTGCAGCTGCTCCTACCCACCTCTCCTGGCTGAGCCTTGCCTGATACAGCAGCCCGGAGGCACCACTTGCTTCCCGAGTCTCACCCTCCCAGGCAGCTCCTACACTCAACTGCTTCTCTAGGAAAGGTCTCACCTCCAGCCTGGAGCAGTCGGGATTACAGGTACAGGCAGAGGGCTGGTGGGTGGGGAAACCTCTGTCCCCCTGCCCCTCCACCTCTGCCCCAGTCAATGGTTAACTTGACCCAGCTCAGGAGGGGCCTGGCTCAGTCTGGGCAAAGCCCTTCAGAGCAGCTCACAGAACCCAGCTGGTATGGAGGGGCCTCTCCTGGGACACCCATGTCTGACCCCTTTGTCTCCCCCACCCTGCTCCAGCAGAAAGCCCCATCCTTGGCTTAGGGAGCGCCATGACGACTGAAATTGGTTGGTGGAAGCTGACTTTCCTCCGGAAAAAGAAATCCACTCCCAAAGTGCTGTATGAGATCCCTGACACCTATGCCCAAACAGAGGGAGATGCAGAACCCCCGAGGCCTGACGCTGGAGGCCCCAACAGCGACTTTAACACCCGCCTGGAGAAGATTGTGGACAAGAGCACAAAGGGCAAGCACGTCAAGGTCTCCAACTCAGGACGCTTCAAGGAGAAGAAGAAAGTGAGAGCCACGCTGGCAGAGAACCCTAACCTCTTTGATGATCACGAGGAAGGACGGTCATCAAAGTGAAGGGCTGAGGAGGGTGCTAGCACCTCTTGGCTCCCTGCCATCAGCCAGATCTGAGACAGGACCTTGCCACGCTGGCCTCTTTGGCCATAGCTGAAGCTGTGGGGCCAGTTGATACCTGCTGGCAGGAAATGGCTGTTTTTTAGGTTTGTATTTATGTGCCGCCACTTTTGTAAGGCCTGGGAGATCCCAGGGTCCTCCACCCTCCCCCTGACCACATACAAAGGCACTCTAGTTCAAGAGTGAAAAGTCTCACCCAGGAGGAACAGCCCTCCTTGAAGCAATGGCAGGGCCAGCAGGGAGGTGGGCATGGCAGGGAATGGAGAGAGTGAGCCAGACAGACTTCACCTCCTTACTGGACACAGGGTCAAGGGCGAGTTTCAATTGCTGCTCCCTTTACTTTCTCTACCTGTGACTACTCCCTGGACCAATCCTGAGGAGGGCACATTTTCCAGAAGCCACGTGATAGGGGCTGGTTTCTGTGGAGCCAGAGGCAGAGACACTGAACTTGAGCTCACCTCCTAACACCGGCAGTAAACTTCCTGGAACTTTGCCCTCAGGTGCGGAGGGGACAGAGGACCCTGGCACTCTGTTAGGGTGCTGTAGAAGACTAGATTGATGGTAGTTTGGCCTGTTAGTTCCTGTTTTGGCCATGACTTTTGCAGATGGCAAGTCACACACCCTCAAAGGGAAGCTACACGGGCCAAATCGGGGGAGTGGGTGGGGAATTTTCTCCTCTCCCTTTCCTACTATAATAGTATTTAAGACATATCAGCTCCAGAGATGAGTCCTGGAGCCTTGAATTTTGTTTAACAAAATAATTGTAGGTTTCTCTCTGTAATAACAACGCTGGAAAGGCAGAGAACCTCTTTTATGCTCATGTCTTGCATTTATTGAGATGACTGTTTCTCATGCCTTTATGTTCCTTCATGTAAGTAAAGTGGACCTTTGTGCTCAAACTGTTCCTTTCAAGCTTCAGGAAGGGTTCCCA